CAGCCTGGGTAACATAGTGAGACACTCCCATCTCTACAAAAAAAAAGAAAAGAAAAGAAAAGAAAAAAACGCTAGGCGTGGTGGAGAAGATCGTTTGTGCCCAGAAGTTCGGGGGCTGCAGTGAGCCATGATCATGCACTATACTCCAGCATGAGTGACACAGCAAGACCCTGTCCAAAAAAAAAAAAAAAATTAATACAAACATGTACGTTTGTGATTGTGTCACAGTGGCAGTTTAAAGGAGAAATCCTTTGCCAGAGGCTGCAAAAGCTATAAAAGTTGGAGTGGAACAGTGCTTCAAGGGAAGAGATTGGTTTTCATTTTATCTGCATTGTTTGATTATATAAGTACATGATAACTTCAATAGGGATACCAAAACAAATAAATAAATTTTAAAAAGAACATGAAAGGCCAGGCGCAGCAGCTCACACCTATAATCCCAACACTTTGGGAGGCCGAAGCAGGTGGATCGCCTGAGACCAGCCGGGCCAACAGAGCAAGACCTGCCCCCCTCACCCTCCCATCTCTACAAAAAAAGAAAAAAACTTTAAAAAAAGTACATGTAATTTTAAATGAATATAACTTTTTAGAAATGTTCGGCTGGCAGGGTTGCCGGCTTATGTGCTGAGTCTTTTACCTCGTTTGGAGATAGCGAGAGCAACGAAGAGAAAACATTAATTACCCGGTATTAGTATTAATACGGCGGCTCCATTCCCACATGGACCTGGGGGGGACAAACAAAGTCTCCTAATCTTGGACAGCTGCGCCCAGCCCTTCTTCACCTGCCGTCCAGGTATCATCCTAGTCTTCCCTCCGTCTCTGGGGTAGGTCGTTTCCACCCCTCCGCCCTGGTCCAGGCCACTGAGGGAAGGGAAGAAACTAAGGCCGGGAGGGCCGGGCCCCAGCCTGGAGCGTGTAGCTCCGGGCCTCCCCCGGGCGCGGCAGTTACGGCGGTTCCGGAGCCGCGGCGCCTAGGGCCGAGGGGCGGGTCCGAGGCCGCGGCCTTGCCTCCGCCGCGCCCGCCACTCCGCGGCCGCCGGGAGACACGCCGCCATGCTGCAGAAGCGGGAGAAGGTGCTGCTGCTGAGGACCTTCCAGGGCCGCACGCTGCGGATCGTGCGCGAGCACTACCTGCGGCCCTGCGTGCCCTGCCACAGCCCGCTCTGCCCGCAGCCCGCCGCCTGCAGCCACGGTCAGGGCCGGGGCGGGGGCGGGGACGGGGCCTCTAATCTCTTACATTTTGAATTATGTTTCAGATGGGAAACTCTTGTCTAGTGATGTGACTCATTACGTGATCCCAGACTGGAAAGTTGTTCAAGATTATCTTGAGATCCTTGAGTTTCCTGAGTTGAAGGGAATTATTTTCATGCAGACAGCTTGTCAAGCTGTGCAGCATCAAAGAGGCAGGAGGTATACGTTTTGCATTCTTTATTTCTATATGGTGTTAGAGTTATTTTTCTCCTCCGTGTCACAGACAGTATAACAAACTGCGAAACCTGCTGAAGGATGCGCGTCATGATTGCATTCTCTTTGCTAATGAATTCCAGCAATGCTGCTATCTGCCACGGGAAAGAGGAGAGTCCATGGAGAAGTGGCAGACCAGGTATGGCCCTGACTTGCTGCTGTTTTCACACTGGGGAGAGCTCATGTGCCCTTTGCTTTTCCAGGAGCATATACAACGCAGCTGTTTGGTACTATCATCACTGCCAGGACAGGATGCCAATTGTTATGGTGACAGAAGATGAAGAGGCAATTCAGCAGTATGGAAGTGAAACAGAAGGAGTATTCGTGATTACTTTCAAGGTATTTCCAGATATTGTATATGTATGAGTGCTACCGTGTTTCTCTGTGCCTTTATTAAATACAGAATTACCTGGACAATTTCTGGCCTGATTTAAAAGCTGCCCACGAGCTTTGTGATTCTATCCTTCAGTCTCGACGGGAGAGAGAGAATGAGAGTCAGGAGAGCCATGGGAAGGAGTACCCAGAACATCTTCCCCTGGAAGTGTTAGAAGCTGGGATTAAATCTGGACGCTATATCCAGGTGAGGGTGGTAATTTAGAATGTGTCAGGGCTTTTCATATTGATTTTTTAAATTATGATTTTAGGGAATTCTGAATGTCAACAAACACAGAGCCCAAATAGAAGCTTTTGTTCGACTTCAAGGAGCCAGCAGTAAAGATTCAGGTTCAGTATAAACCTTACATAAATTTCCATACTATGGGTTTTTTCTGTGCTGCCCCAAACACAGATTTAGTCAGTGACATCCTAATCCACGGGATGAAGGCTCGAAACCGCTCAATTCATGGAGATGTGGTAGTTGTGGAGCTGCTTCCTAAAAATGAATGGAAAGGAAGAACCGTAGCCCTGTGTGAGAATGACTGTGACGACAAGGCTTCGGGCGAGTCCCCAAGTGAGCCCATGCCTACAGGTGAGCCAGCTGCAGAGCCACTCCGATGTCCATTAATGCCTTGTTTTGTTTTGTTTTGCCAAAGGTCGAGTGGTGGGCATACTTCAGAAGAACTGGCGGGATTATGTGGTGACATTTCCGTCCAAAGAAGAGGTCCAATCTCAGGGCAAAAATGCTCAGAAAATCCTGGTTACACCTTGGGATTACAGAATTCCCAAAATTCGAATTAGCACTCAGCAAGCAGAAACCCTCCAGGTAGTTGGCATTCTACCTCTACTATGGGATCTTCAGCTGTGTTTTATTTTTTCCTTTTGTGCAGGACTTCAGGGTGGTCGTGCGCATCGATTCCTGGGAGTCAACATCTGTGTATCCAAATGGACATTTTGTGCGTGTTTTAGGAAGAATCGGAGATCTGGAAGGGGAAATTGCAACCATCCTGGTGGAAAACAGTATTTCAGTTATTCCTTTCTCAGAAGCTCAGGTCAGATTTTCCAGAAGGCTTTGATCTAGTGAATGAATTGCTGAATATTTGGTTTCTCATACAGATGTGTGAGATGCCAGTAAACACACCAGAAAGTCCCTGGAAGGTGAGTCCTGAAGAGGAACAAAAACGTAAAGACTTGAGGAAAAGCCATCTCGTATTCAGCATTGACCCCAAAGGTTGTGAAGATGTGGATGACACACTCTCAGTCAGAACCTTAAATAATGGCAACCTGGAACTTGGGGTCCACATCGCAGATGTAACACACTTTGTGGCACCAAATTCTTACATTGATATTGAAGCTAGAACAAGGTAATGCTATTTGAAATCAGCTCTATGGTTGTAGGTCGCGTTGCCGCGTGTGTGTCATTCACAGGGCCACCACTTATTATCTAGCAGATCGTCGCTATGACATGCTGCCTTCCGTCCTCAGTGCAGATTTGTGTTCCCTTCTGGGAGGCGTTGATAGGTGAGTTTATGGCTTTTGTCTTCAAAGCTTGTTAGTGATGTTGTCAATGTTACTGTTTTTGTAGGTATGCTGTAAGCATCATGTGGGAACTGGATAAAGCCTCTTATGAAATTAAGAAAGTGTGGTATGGCAGAACCATTATTCGATCAGCATACAAACTGTTCTATGAAGCAGCCCAAGAACTACTGGATGGAAACTTAAGCGTTGTTGATGATATTCCAGAATTCAAAGACTTGGATGAGAAGAGCAGACAAGCCAAGCTGGAGGAGTTGGTGTGGGCAATTGGAAAGCTGACCGACATAGCTCGCCATGTCAGAGCTAAACGAGACGGATGTGGTGCCCTGGAACTGGAAGGGGTAGAGGTTTGCGTACAGCTAGATGACAAAAAGAACATTCACGACCTCATCCCCAAGCAGCCCCTGGAAGTCCACGAGACAGTGGCTGAATGCATGATCCTGGCCAACCACTGGGTCGCCAAAAAGATCTGGGAGAGCTTCCCTCATCAGGCCTTGCTGCGCCAGCACCCTCCTCCACACCAGGAGTTCTTTTCAGAACTCCGGGAATGTGCTAAAGCCAAAGGCTTCTTCATAGATACACGGTATTCCTCTTTTGAGGGGGCAGAGGAATGGAGACTAGCTAACGGTTTTTCTGTTCTTTGTCAGGTCCAATAAAACACTGGCTGATTCTCTGGATAATGCGAACGACCCCCACGATCCCATTGTGAACAGGCTACTGCGCTCCATGGCCACGCAGGCCATGTCGAATGCTCTGTACTTCTCCACCGGATCCTGTGCGGAGGAGGAGTTCCATCATTACGGTGAATCATACCATATTCCTATGTGTGGCTGTGTTTATTTTGATCTTTTGCTTTCTTTTTGAAGGTCTTGCATTAGATAAATATACCCACTTTACTTCTCCAATAAGAAGATATTCAGATATTGTAGTACACCGCTTGTTAATGGCAGCCATTTCAAAAGATAAGAAAATGGAAATTAAGGGAAATCTGTTCAGCAACAAAGATCTTGAGGAATTATGCAGACATATCAACAACAGAAACCAAGTAAGAGGGAATTTCAAAATTCTCTTACCTGTGGTAGATTATCAGATTTTTTTTTTTCCGAAAGGTGGAAATGTAAAGATTCAAGCAACGCATAAAGATATGATGACAGAGGCCAGACGTGGTGGCTCACTTGAGGGCGGATCACTTGAGGTCAGGAATTTGAGACCAGCCTGGCCAATATGGTGAAACCCCATCTCTACAAAAAATACAAAAATTAGCCGGGTGTGATGGCACGCGCCTGTAGTCCCAGTTACTTGGGAGGCTGAGGCAGGAGAATCTCTTGAACCCAGGAGGTGGAGATTGCAGTGGGCCGAGATCACACCACTGCACTCTAGCCTGGGTGACAAAATTGAGACTGTGTCTCAAAAAAAAAAAAAGATATGAAGACAGAAACATCACCTGTTATCTTACCACCCAGAGCTAACAATTAATGATTCTAGACACTGCTAACATTTTTATTTATAAAAATATCGGCCAGATGCGGTGGCTTGCACCTGTATTCCCAGTACTTTGGGAGGCTGAGGCAGGTGGATCACGAGGTCAGGAGATCGAGACCATCCGGGCTAACACAGTGAAACCCCATCTCTACTAAAAATACAAAAAATTAGCATGGTGGCAGGCGCCTGTAGTCCCAGCTACTCAGGAGGCTGAGGCAGGAGAATGGTGTGAACCCGGGAGGCGGAGCTTGCAGTGAGCTGAGATTGCACCACTGCACTCTGGCCTGGGTGACAGAGCGAAACTCCGTCTAAAAAAAAAAAATCACACCGTGCCTGCTGTTTGAATCTGCTTTTTTCATGTAACCCAACTGTTATTGATAGCACACCATGTTATATCATTGTTTTGAAGCTGCTTTCTATTCTATTTCATATTACTAGTTGCTACAAGATTGCACAGCATAGAACTAGACTATTGGGTAACGCAGGAAATTGGAAACTACCTAAATGTTTAATGTAATTTTCTATATCCAATGGTATAGTTGTCTGCTGTGCAATGTTGTAGCACTAGCCATGTGGACTACCTAAATTTAATTAAAATTAGAAGTAGAAATTTGTCTCAGTAGAAATTTGGCCAGTGTCTCAGTCACACTGGCCACATTGTATAGCTCAGTGGCCACTTGTGGTTAGTGGCTACATATTAGGCAACACAGATAGAGAGCATTTCTATCATTGCAGAAAGTTCTGTTGGGCAGCACTGTTCTAAGCAATCAAATTTATAACCATCCTTATGGATACACTTATACAGACATTTCAGATGATTTCCTGGAAAAATTCCTAGAAATGGAATTGCTGAGCCAAAAGGTGTGCATGCACAAATGAAACTGATAGGTCAGGTGCAGTGGCTCACGACTGTAATCCTAGCACTTTTCGAGGTCGAGGCCGGTGGATCACCTGAGTTCAGGAGTTCCAGAGCAGCCTGGCCAACATGGTGAAACCCCGTTACTACTAAAAATACAAAAATTAGCCAGGCATGGTGGTGCATGCCTGTAATCCCAGCTAATCGGGCGGCTGAGGCAGGAGAATCACTTGAACCCGGGAGGCAGAGGTTGCAGGGAGCCAAGATCGCGCCATTGCACTCCAGCCTAGGCGATAGAGTGAGACTCCATCTCAAAAAGAAGACAAAGAAACTTTAATACATATTACTAAATTGTCTTCCTTATCAGTAGTGCTAATTTAGACTTCCACCAATAGGGTTTTCATTGGACAGGCTTGAAAAGAAAGAAAGGCTGGCCGGGCGCGGTGGCTCATGCCTGTAATCCCAGCACTTTGGGAGGCCGAGGCAGGCGGATCACGAGGTCAGGAGATCAAGACCATCCTGGCTAACACAGTGAAACCCCATTTCTACTAAAAATACAAAAAATTACCCGGGCGTGATGGCAGGCGCCTGTAGTCCCAGCTACTCCAGAGGCTGAGGCAGGAGAATGACGTGAACCCAGGAGGTAGAGCTTGCAGTGAGCCGAGATTGCACCACTGTACTCCAGCCTGGGTGACAGAGTGAGACTCCATATCTCAAAAAAAAAAAGAAATGCAAGTAAGACATGTGTAATACTTTTCCTGTACCCAAGGTGAACATGACCCAAATTTGCTGATCTCTAATTTCATGAACTATAAATGGGTTTCATTTTATAAAATAATTCATTTTCTAAGACATTTTTGAGGAGATAATACTAGATGGTTAAGTTCCCACAAAAAGTAATTTAATTTCATAGTAGAGAACAATTTTTATATTAATAGTTTTACAGAATCTCACATTTGAATGAATATGAATTTCGTTTCTTTGGGGAATGCCAGGGGAGTGTTAAAATGCTTTGGAGTTGTGCTTCTTACAGGCAGCACAGCATTCTCAGAAGCAGTC